GGCCACTGCACTCCAGCCTGGGTGAAAGAGGGAGACTTCACCTCAAAAAAAAAAACAGGGAAGAAAAAAAAAAAGAGAGAGAGAGACAGAGAATATAATGCCTCACGACCTGAAGTGGAACAGTTTCATCCCGAAACCATCCACTGCTCCCACCCTCCATCCCCCAGACTGTGGAAAAATTGTCTTCCATGAAACCAGTCCCTGATGCTCAAAAGGTTGGGGACTGCTGGTCTAGCGCAGACCTCTCACACCTGCTGTGTCCCAAATTGACCCACCCCTGCTGCTTATTTTTACCACCCCTACCTGGTGGTGCGTCTGTCTCCCCACTCAACTGTGAGCTCCGTACAATAGGGACCAGGGCTGTTGTGGTCACCATGGTGTCCCCAGCATCACCCAGCACAGGGTCAGCTCCCTGAGTTTATGGAATGGTAAGCACGAATGAATGGGAAAACGCATGCCAGGGAAATGTTAGGGTCATGCTCTCTGCCCCTACCCTCCACTCAGACATGAGACACCTGTTTCTGAAATCAAAGAGCAGTAAGTCCAGGATCTCATTGCCTGGTTCCAGTCCTCCTAGGACGCAAGTCCCATTTTGTCAAGAAAATAAAGGGGGTGAGCGTGGTGGCTCACGCCTGTAATCCCAACATTTTGGGAGGCCGAGGCGGGAGGATCGCTTGAGCCCAGGAGTTCAAGAGCCCAGAAGCTGAGACTAGCCTGGGCAACAAGTGAGATCCCATCTCTATTAAAATAAAAGTGTTTAGTTAAAAGAAGAAAAAGAAAATAAATGGAAGCATCAAGGACTGTTTTGCCTCTTTCGGGTTAGCTGGTAGTGAGCGGGAGAACGAGGGAAGGCGGGCGGGGCTGCAGTCTCTCCACGCCCTTTTCATTTCCACTCAAGGAGACCTACCTGGGAAGAGTGAGCGCTGCAAGACCCAGCCTGACCGCGCTAAGATTACTATGCAGCGCCCGAGCCCGCTGTCTGCCCGGCAACCGATGACGTCACTGTTGGCGCGCCCGTGACGTCAGAGGCGGGCGCCACACTTGAAGAGGCTGAGGGAGGCGGTGTCGCCGCCGCGGCGCTGTCATGGAGCTAGCGCAGGAAGCGCGGGAACTGGGTTGCTGGGCGGTCGAAGAGATGGGGGTGCCCGTGGCGGCCCGGGCCCCGGAATCGACGCTGCGCAGGTGAGGACCGCTCCTGGAGTGAGGACACCCCACCCAGGCATATGCTTACACACTGTCCCCACAGGCTGTGTCTGGGCCAGGGGGCTGACATCTGGGCCTACATCTTGCAGCATGTGCACAGTCAGAGGTAAGCTGGGCTAGAGCAGGGGAGGGGGCACATAGTAACTCCTCTTTCTGCCTCTGCACTGTAGGACTGTCAAGAAGATCCGGGGAAACCTACTCTGGTAACTGCTTCTTAAAGCTATCCCCTCCTGTCCTCATCCGCTGACTCTGGCCTCGTTTTCCTAGGTATGGCCACCAGGACAGTCCACAGGTGAGAAGCATATGCTACAAGATTCTCTTTCAAGACCATCTGACCCTGAATCTGATCCTCCCAGGTCCGTCGGAAGTTAGAGCTGGAAGCTGCTGTGACCCGCCTGCGGGCAGAAATCCAGGAACTCGACCAGAGCCTGGAGCTGATGGAGCGAGACACTGAGGCTCAGGGTGAGCCATGGGGCCAGAAGATGGGCACCAGAGGTGCTGATGGCCACCCCTGTTCCTCCCACAGACACGGCCATGGAGCAGGCACGTCAGCACACTCAAGACACCCAGCGTCGAGCTCTCCTCCTCCGGGCCCAAGCTGGGGCCATGCGAAGACAGCAGCATACGCTCCGAGATCCCATGCAGCGGCTGCAGAATCAACTGAGGCGCCTGCAGGACATGGAGAGGTGGGCCTCAGGGACCCACCCTCACCAGGCTGGACCCCAGCCCCAGCTGCACTTCTCCCTCCAGGAAAGCCAAAGTAGATGTGACCTTTGGATCCCTCACGTCGGCAGCTCTGGGCCTGGAGCCCGTGGTCCTGGTAAGAGTCCTGGTCATGGGAGAAGGGGCAGGCCCCTCAGGTCCCTTCCTCCTCTTCTCCCTAGCGTGATGTCCGAACAGCCTGCACCCTCCGGGCCCAGTTCCTGCAGAACCTCCTGCTTCCCCAGGCCAAGAGGGGCAGCCTCCCGTGAGTGTCCCTAGCCCCCAGAGACCCTGTAAAACGTTCTCTGTCCGCTTACCCAACCCCACAGAACCCCTCATGATGACCACTTTGGCACTTCGTACCAGCAGTGGCTGAGCTCAGTGGAGGTGAGAGGGCAGGGCTCTCAGGAAAGCCACACTCCTGCCCTGACTTCACCCTCCCTCCCCCTAGACGCTGCTGACAAACCACCCCCCAGGCCACGTCCTGGCTGCCTTGGAGCACCTGGCTGCAGAGCGGGAGGCAGAGATTCGGTCCCTGTGCAGTGGGGATGGGCTTGGCGACACAGAGATATCCAGGTGTGGGGCAGGGTATTCTCACAGTTGGGGAACGGCTCCCTCAGCAGCTCTTCCCCCACCCCAGACCCCAGGCCCCGGACCAGTCAGACTCCAGCCAGACCCTGCCGTCCATGGTTCATCTCATCCAGGTGACCCCAGGGCTCGCCTCCCCACCACATTCGGGTGTACCCTGATTCTGTACCCCGCTTGCAGGAGGGCTGGCGGACTGTGGGTGTGCTGGTCTCCCAGCGGAGCACCCTCCTGAAGGAGCGGCAAGTCTTGACCCAGCGCCTCCAGGGCCTGGTGGAGGAGGTGGAGAGACGCGTCCTGGGATCCAGTGAGAGGTGGGGGGCTCTCCGAGAAGAGGTCTCTAGGCCTCTCCTTTGCTCTCCTCCACTTGCCCTGCAGGCAGGTGCTGATACTGGGGCTTCGGCGCTGTTGCCTGTGGACGGAGCTCAAGGCCCTGCACGATCAGAGCCAGGAGCTGCAGGATGCAGCTGGGCATCGGCAGCTCCTGCTGAGGGAGCTACAGGCCAAACAGCAGCGGATCCTGCACTGGCGCCAGCTGGTGGTGAGAGGCTAGGCCCAGGGCCTTGTGGAGGGGGAGTGGGTCTCAGGGTATCCTGGTTCCTCAGGAGGAGACCCAGGAACAGGTCCGCCTGCTCATCAAGGGAAACTCGGCCAGCAAGACCCGCCTGTGCCGGAGCCCGGGGGAGGTGAGATGGGAGTTGGGGTGAGGTCTGGGTAGGATGCCCCACCCACCCCTCCCCTTCCCCACAGGTGCTAGCTCTGGTCCAGCGAAAGGTGGTCCCTACATTTGAGGCAGTGGCACCACAGAGCCGGGAGCTGCTGCGCTGTCTGGAGGAGGAAGTCCGGCATTTGCCCCACATTCTGTTGGGCACGCTGCTGCGGCACAGGCCGGGAGAGTGAGACTGGGGCTGCCCCACCCCTGCCCTGCCCCACCCAACCCAGACTTCTCCCCGCCCGTAGGTTGAAGCCCCTGCCCACGGTCCTCCCATCCATCCACCAGCTGCACCCCGCGTCCCCAAGGGGCTCCAGCTTCATAGCGCTGAGCCACAAGCTGGGGCTGCCTCCAGGGAAGGTGAGTGCCCGTCTCCTGTGACTTGTCTCCCCCCCCAGGTGACCGTCCTTCCCTCCTCCTCCAGGCCTCGGAGCTGCTCCTGCCGGCGGCTGCCTCTCTTCGCCAGGACCTTCTGCTCCTGCAGGACCAGCGGAGCCTCTGGTGCTGGGATCTACTCCACATGAAGACCAGCCTGCCGCCAGGCCTTCCCACCCAGGGTAGGTCTGCCCTGCCACCCCATCCAGCCTCCTCAAAGCTGCCTCCTGGCTTTCTCACCCTCAGAGCTGCTGCAGATCCAGGCATCCCAGGAAAAACAGCAGAAAGAGAACCTGGGGCAGGCTCTGAAGAGGCTGGAGAAGCTACTGAAACAGGCACTGGAGCGAATCCCTGAGCTGCAGGGGATCGTGGGGGACTGGTGAGAGGGGAACGTGCCGCGGATGGGAAACACCTTTCCTCGTTGACGCCATGCCATTCCCCAGGTGGGAGCAGCCAGGCCAGGCCGCCCTCTCTGAGGAGCTCTGCCAGGGCCTGTCCCTGCCCCAGTGGCGGCTGCGCTGGGTTCAGGCCCAGGGGGCCCTGCAGAAGCTGTGCAGCTGAAGAGAGGGTTCAAACGGAAGCCGAGAACTTGACACTGTTCACCCCAACACCTCACCTCCCCCAGGACATTTGGAAGAAAGCAGCGCCAGGATTCCTCGGCAGTCGTCCCCACCCGCACCTGCAGTCCCCTCATGTGCTGTTCTGCTGCCCCACTCAGCTCCTGGACCCTGTCCTTTCATCCCGCTAAAGCACCCCCTAAAACCCCTTCATCACTTTCATTCTCAGCAAAAAGTAATTGAGCACCTCCTCTAGGCGCTGGGGAGTCCACACTGAACAAAAGAAACAGAAAACCCTGTCTTCCAGCAGTTGAGTTCTAGGGCAGGGAGACAGAGTTTACAAGATAAGGAAAATATATATGTAGTATGCTGCAAGTTAACTGCTGTGTGGGAAATCCAGCAGGGGGTGGGATGTGTGATTTGAATTGAGGGCCACACTGCCCAGGTCGTGCTCCGTCAAGGGGTGAGCAGGAGCAACAGGGGTGGCTGAGTAAGGGCTTGCAGCTGGAGGCAACAGCACATGCAAAGGCCCTGAGCCAGGATGTGCTGCAATAAGGGCCACTGAGGGGGACAGTGTAGGTTGGGGGTGAGGAATGTATTAAAAGATGAGATTGCCTTCTAGTTTGTATAGTTTCTTTTTTTACATGTAAATCAGCCATTTGGAATTTATCCTAGCACATGGATCCAATTTTGTCTTATTTTACATATATCCTAGTAGCACTTACTGAAATTCCCAGTCAGAGTGGCAGTTGCCTCTGAGGGAAGGTGGGTGGCAGGGATCAACTGAGGAGGAGACACAGAAATGTCCTAGCTGATGGGAATGTGCTGTGTCAAGAGCAGCGGCGGTGACGCAGGTGTAGAGATTTGTCAGAGCTCATGTAGTTGTAGTCTTAAGGCCTGTGCATTTCACTGCGTGGGTTACTCAATTTATAAAGCAAAGCCCTTACACTTTTGAGATGCCACCTTTTTATGCACTAAATTTCCATGTTTAATTGGGTTATATCTGGCTTCTCTCCAGACCTGCTTTGTATTTAACTCTCCATGTGTCATTCCTACAGTAGCTTAATAGAAAGGCTTGTGACACATTGTCATATCTGTTCTTGTTTTCTTTTGTTTTTTTTTTTTTTTTTTTTGAGATGCAGTCTCATTCTGTTGCCCAAGTTGGAGTGCAGTGGCATGATCTCAGCTCACTGCAACCTCCGCCTCCCAGGTTCAAGCCATTCTCATGCCTCAGCTTCCCCAGTAGCTAGGATTACAGGTACGCACCACCACGCCCAGCTCATTTTTGTACTTTTAGTAGGGACGGGGTTTCATCATGTTGGCCAGACTGGTCTCGAACTCCTGACCTCAAGTGATCTGCCTGCCTCGGCCTCCCAAAGTGCTGGGATTACAGGCATGAGCCACCGCGCCTGACCACATTGCCATATCTGAAATGGCTGGATTCTCTTAGGTGCTTTTCTTTTTCTTTCTTTCTTTCTTTTTTTGAGACAGAATCTGGCTGTTTCCCAGGCTGAAGTGCAGTGGCATGAACTCAGCTCACTGCAACCTCTGCCTCCTGGATTCAAACAATTCTCATGTCTCAGCCTCCTGAATAGCTGGGATTACAGGCACCCACCACCATATCTGGCTAATATTTGTATTTTTTGTAGAGTCGGAGCTTTACCATGTTGGTCAGGCTGCTCTCCAACTCCTGGCCTCAAGTGATTCTATCGCCTCTGCCTCCCAAATCTTCACCTGCTGGGATTAGTTTCCCCTGTCTCAGTAAATTTTTTTTCCCAAACTAAGTGAACATTAGATTTAATTTGGCTGGCCCCAGAAGAAAAACATGCACAGATGGTAGTTTTACTGGTGTTGCAGTAAGTTTTCAAATTTGGAAGTTTGGCAGCTTTATGATCTTGAACCTTGCTGTCCATCTCTCACACAACTCCTCTCTTGGCCTCCAGAGTCCCTTTACTCTCCCAGCTTTCCTCCTGCCCCTGGCTGCTGTTTCCCAGCCTTTCCACATTGGCTTTCCCATGTAGTCCTTAGTGTGTCTGCTCCTCCTCTCTCTCCTCATCACAGTTCCCAGCCCCCACCTTCAACTGAACTCAACAAAATCTTCAACTTCATACAGTAGTCACATTGTTAGTAATAACACTGGCATTTTTATTTTGATAAAATAGACCGTTTAAATTTTTGAGATTCTACCTTATATTTTTTGAATTATATACTAAAGCAAATAAGTAGTGATGTAATGTCATTGGGGACCAAGATTTTTAGTGTAAATGAAAAAAGATAACAAATATAAACTCAAGTAAACACCCTGTAGTCTTTCACATGAATTGGAAATATCAGAATAAAGTCATGATTTTTCTCTTTCTAAAAAATATGTATTTCCCTAGTTAAGTCCCCTGAAAAG